ACTTCCATTACCATCATCTACGTACAAATCCAGTTCCAACTCCCACCCCAACCCAGGCCATGAGCTCTAATGGAGGATATATATCAGGGTCATTTGCACCTTTGTTGCCAAAACTCAACGTAGTACCCTGAAAATAGCAGATATTTTAAAAATGACCTGACGAATTCAGATCCCCGTCTATTGCACCGTCTATACACTAAACCGCGCTCTTGCACCTTTCAAGTCTTCCTTAGTGGTGTGTTCCCTACCTCCCTGGCTTATCAAAGGAGGTCCCCAAAACCCAGTTCCCCAACCAACTGAATCCTGCAAATAACAGCTCCTCAGGACCCGAGACAGACCGCTTCTGGGTGCTGTTGAAAAGCAGATGGGTTGAGAGTTGGAGCATATATTCAGAGACTGAGTATCCGAAACGGACTATTCAGACCAGCCTTGCTAGAAGCAGAACTCTGAATACGCTGATTTTATCTACATCAAAGGCTCCAAACCGGAAAACACAAATATTAACTAGAAAGCATTATATAACATTTTATTTACCGTCTTTTCCGGTAGACGGTAAGCTCCACAAGGGCGGGGCTCAATAAACGTTTACGAGTGGCTTAAATGAAAGGACGTGCGTGGGCACACCGCGGGGACTAATCGTGTTAGGCCCTTCTCCAAGGCCTATGATCCCCAACGGCAACTCGCCACGCTCCTGAAGCTGAACACCGCGCAGGGCCTAAGGTCGGACACCCTCCGGCTTAGGTTCACGACACACCCATTTTCCCCTCCCTCCGCCAGGGCCGGCTCGGGCGCCGGTTCCAGCCTCGCGCGCCAGCCCCTGTCGGCCCCGGCCTGCACCTTCATCCCCAGGACGTCCCGATAGAAACGCGCCGTCTGGAAGCGGTTTCCCACTTTGAATACGAAGTGCAGAGCTCTGCGAGCAGCCATGATTCCCGCCGCACGCAGCCGTCACGCGCACCGTACAGCCCAGTCCACGAAGGGCGCCACGGGCCGTGACGTCACTAGCCGCCGACGGCGCGCTTTCGTGACGCAGCCCGGGTCTCAGGGAACATGGCGGCGCTGGTGAGACCCGCGAGGTTTGTCGTGCGACCGTTGCTGCAGGTGGTCCAGGCTTGGGACCTTGACGCGAGGCGCTGGGTCCGGGCGCTGCGGCGGAGCCCAGTGAAAGTGGTGTTTCCTTCCGGAGAGGTGGTGGAACAGAAGCGCGCTCCTGGGAAGCAGCCCCGCAAGGCACCATCTGAGGCCAGTGCCCAGGAGCAACGAGAGAAACAACCGCTCGAGGAGTCCGCATCCCGCGCTCCCAGCACCTGGGAAGAGTCTGGGCTTCGCTACGATAAAGCTTATCCCGGGGACAGGAGGCTGAGGTGATGTGGTTCTTGAGCCTGTCGAATGTTCTTACCTGTTTTTTTTTTTTATTTCCATCTACAGCAGTGTAATGACAATAGTAAAGTCCAGGCCATTTCGGGAAAAACAAGGGAAGATCCTGCTGGAAGGTCGCAGGCTCATTTCAGACGCTCTCAAGGCTGGAGCTGTGCCAAAAATGTTCTTCTTTAGCCGTCTAGAATACCTAAAGGAGTTGCCAGTCGATAAGCTGAAAGGTGTCAGCCTCATTAAGGTGAAATTTGAGGATATCAAGGATTGGTCCGACCTCGTAACGCCACAAGGAATAATGGGTTAGTGATTACCCAGTGTATCTTTTTTTTTTAGGCAAGTAAACCACCTGTTTTGTTTCCTCAGGGATTTTTGCCAAGCCTGACCATGTTAAGATGACATATCCAAAGACTCAGCTTCAGCATTCACTGCCTTTATTATTGATTTGTGACAATCTCCGTGACCCTGGGAACCTGGGGACAATTCTGAGATCTGCAGCTGGGGCAGGCTGCAGCAAAGTGTTACTCACCAAAGGTAAGGACATCAAAGGCCAGGCATAGTGGCTCAACATCTTGATTGTTTCCTTTTTATTTTCCAGGCTGTGTGGATGCCTGGGAGCCCAAAGTGCTCCGGGCGGGTATGGGCGCACATTTCCGGATGCCCATTATCAATAATCTGGAATGGGAAACCGTGCCCAATTACCTGCCCCCTGACACTCGGGTCTATGTGGCTGACAACTGTGGCCTTTATGCCCAGGCTGAGATGTCTAATAAAGCTAGTGACCATGGCTGGGTGTGTGATCAACGAGTGATGAAGTTTCACAAGTATGAGGAAGAGGAAGATGTAGAAACCGGAGCCAGTCAAGATTGGCTGCCTCATGTTGAGGTTCAGAGTTACGACTCGGACTGGACAGAGGCGCCGGCAGCTGTGGTGATTGGCGGGGAGACCTACGGCGTGAGCCTGGAGTCCCTGCAGCTGGCCGAGAGCACTGGTGGCAAGAGGCTGCTGATCCCCGTTGTGCCTGGTGTGGACAGCCTCAACTCGGCCATGGCGGCAAGCATCCTGCTTTTCGAAGGGAAAAGACAGCTGCGGGGGAGGGCGGAGGACTTGAGCAGGGACAGGAGTTACCACTGAGGACGCAGAAGTGACTTCTGCTTGAGGACGTCTGCAGCTCCTCCTACACCAGCACACTGGTGGGAGGCTGGCGGAGTCAGTGACTATGGCCCCCACGTTCAGGAGGAAGGTGTGATGCCGTCATACAGTTACAGGAAAAATAAGAACTTCCTCAGAAAGAACAGGTCCGAATTCTTCCTGTCGCGTCACTGATTTTGAGGTTCTTTTTTCTCTTGGTGACAATAGGTGACCCACGTGGCTCTGTGTGTTTTTAAAAATTGTCCACCAAGAAGCACTTTGTGCCCAGAAAGTTCCTGAAGCATCATCCTGGCAGGGAGGCGCCTGCTCCACCAGCTGGTGGGTGTTTGTAATCGCCAAGCACCAGCTATAGGTCACAGCCACATCACTCACAGCTGATCACTGGTTGGTGGAAAATAAACTATGAGCAGCAGATTACGTTAGTAAGTTGTTTTGTGTCGTTGGTGTGTCACAG